AGGGAACAAGAAAGACAAGAATTATTGTCCTCAGTAGGTTACTGTGGAGTGGGGAGGCTGGCAGGAAGCCACGTAACTAGAATACACGTTAGGTCAAGGCAGTATTCCCACAGAGAAGATGGAACAGGGAAGGGGAGTGAAGGCCAGGATGGGAGGTCTACGGACTTAAGTAGGATGATCTGGGAAGTAGCATTTGAGTAGAGTCTGGAAGGAGGGATGGGAAAGAGTGTTCCAGGCAGTGGGAACAGCAGGTGCAAAGGCCCTGGGGCAGAAGTGTGCCTGGACTGTCAAGACTGTTGGGCTGTGTGTCTGGAGCAGGTAAAAGAGAGATAAGGTCAGCAAGGACCTGATAAGCAGAGCCTCATGGTCACGCTGAGGACTCCAGGACCTGTACACCGAAGGGAATGACAGGAGCTGACTCATGCCCTAGCAGGACTTCTCTGTCTGCTGTGTTGAGCGCTGGTGATGGGGGCGTGGGAAGAAGTTAGGAGCCATTACAGAGGTCCCGGTGGGCCATGATCAGGACACCACAATGCAGGTGGTGAGAATGGATCGGATTCTAGACATATCTCAAGGTGGAGGACCAAGACTTTCATCTAAATCTAAACAATAGTTATGAAATGTTAACTTGAGATGGATCTATTGGAATTATTCAGATACTTCCAATAATGGATCATGAGAACCAAGAAAGGCCCTAGAATTTATCCTGATCTTCGTAGGATTTTCCCAAGGGTAGAAATGATGATGAACTGGGTGACCGTTCACAAAGGAGAGAGGATTCCCAGCCCCCAAGCCTGAAGCCTTCCCCTCAATCACCCTCAATCACCATCTTCTGTGGGTCGACCAGATGCACGGACTGTTCTCAGCCATCCCTGTGGTTCTTACGGCAATGTCTAGCTGTGGGACTGCACTGGTGCTTCGATGGCTCATAGAAGCCCCATATAAGGCACTGCTCCTGTGGGATGTGCCTGTCAAACCTGCTTGTCCACTGCCGTTCAGTTCAGCCAGAGATTGGGCCACATTCAGTCCTCGCTTCCCTGGGAGGGGGAAGGTAAGTGCGCGCAGTCCATCCGGCGAAGAGCAGGTCAGCCTACGGAGGGCTCAGCCTACGGAGGGGCTCAGCCGACACAGGTCTGATGGGGCCCGAGAGTGGTCCCAGGGGAGGTCAATTCACCTGGTGCTGCTTTGACTTCAGGCTCTTCCTTCTGCCCAGCTCCGTCCCACCCAGCAGCCCGCAGAGAAAGGAGGCAGCTGGCACCACACTGGGCTTTGGAGACACTGCGGGGACTGTGGACCCCACCCTGCTGCACGGAGCTCCTGCAAAAGCAAACCTGAGAACCTTGGTGAGTACTTCCGGAGACCCGGCTCCTGGGACGACAACTCCACCCCCATGGCCACCCCTCCTAGGGTCCTCCCAGCGCCCAGCCATGGGGGAACTGTGCCGCAGGGACTCCGCACTCACGGCACTGGACGAGGAGACACTGTGGGAGATGATGGAGAGCCACCGCCACAGGATCGTACGCTGCATCTGCCCCAGCCGCCTCACCCCCTACCTGCGCCAGGCCAAGGTGCTGTGCCAGCTGGACGAGGAGGAGGTGCTGCACAGCCCCCGGCTCACCAACAGCGCCATGCGGGCCGGTGAGCGCAGCTCCCTCTTCCCCACCTCTTCCTTCTGCCCAGACAGACGGTTCTGCCTCCCAAGGGCACTTGCTGGATTTGCTGAAGACTCGAGGGAAGAACGGGGCCATCGCCTTCCTGGAGAGCCTGAAGTTCCACAACCCTGACGTCTACACCCTGGTCACCGGGCTGCAGCCTGATGTTGACTTCAGTAACTTTAGCGGTGAGAGCTCCGACTTTGACGGTTTGGCAGGCGCTCACTTGCTCACCTGCCCATCTGCCCACAGGTCTCATGGAGACATCCAAGCTGACCGAGTGCCTGGCTGGGGCCATCGGCAGCCTGCAGGAGGAGCTGAACCAGGAAAAGGGGCAGAAGGAGGTGCTGCTGCGGCGGTGCCAGCAGCTGCAGGAGCACCTGGGCCTGGCCGAGACCCGTGCCGAGGGCCTGCACCAGCTGGAGGCTGACCACAGCCGCATGAAGCGTGAGGTTAGCGCACACTTCCATGAGGTGCTGAGGCTGAAGGACGAGATGCTCAGCCTCTCGCTGCACTATAGCAATGCGCTGCAGGAGAAGGAGCTGGCCGCCTCACGCTGCCGCAGCCTGCAGGAGGAGGTAGGGGGACACCCTGCACCCCGGCGCGACCCATCGCCCTTCCTGTCGCCTCCCCACCGCACAGCTGTATCTACTGAAGCAGGAGCTGCAGCGAGCCAACATGGTTTCCTCCTGTGAGCTGGAATTGCAAGAGCAGTCCCTGAGGACAGCCAGCGACCAGGAGTCCGGGGATGAGGAGCTGAACCGCCTGAAGGAGGAGAATGAGAAACTGCGCTCGCTGACTTTCAGCCTGGTAGGTTCCGGTCCCCGCAGCAGAGAGCGGCCCAGCACCCCAGGCTGACCTCTCTCTGCCCCAGGCGGAGAAGGACATTCTGGAGCAGAGCCTGGACGAGGCGCGGGGGAGCCGACAGGAGCTGGTGGAGCGCATCCACTCGCTGCGGGAGCGGGCCGTGGCTGCCGAGAGGCAGCGAGAGCAGGTGCCGTGTGAGCCCTTCCTCCCTTGTGACTCGCTTCACGGTCCATGTGTCCCACTCTGTCCAGTACTGGGAAGAGAAGGAACAGACCCTGCTGCAGTTCCAGAAGAGTAAGATGGCCTGCCAACTCTACAGGGAGAAGGTGAATGCGCTGCAGGCCCAGGTGTGCGAGCTGCAGAAGGAGCGAGACCAGGTACCTGAGAGGCCGGGCCCACCCCGCCACCCCGCGGCCTCCTTACTCCCGTCGTGGCCCACAGGCGTACTCCGCGAGGGACAGTGCTCAGAGGGAGATTTCCCAGAGCCTGGTGGAGAAGGACTCCCTCCGCAGGCAGGTGTTCGAGCTGACGGACCAGGTCTGCGAGCTGCGCACACAGCTTCGCCAGCTGCAGGCAGAGCCTCCGGGTGTGGTGAGTGTTCCCGGCTGACCCGAGCTGGAGGCATTAACCAGCCTGTCTGGCCTGTCTTTGGCAGCTCAAGCAGGAAGCCAGGACCAGGGAGCCCTGTCCACGGGAGAAGCAGCGGCTGGTGCGGATGCATGCCATCTGCCCCAGAGACGACAGCGACTGCAGCCTCGTCAGCTCCACAGAGGTACGGCCGCTCCTCCCGCCTCCCTCACTGCCTGCCCCACTGACTTCTGCCCTCCCTCCTCCAGTCTCAGCTCTTGTCGGACCTGAGTGCCACGTCCAGCCGCGAGCTGGTGGACAGCTTCCGCTCCAGCAGCCCCGCGCCCCCCAGCCAGCAGTCCCTGTACAAGCGGGTGGCCGAGGACTTCGGGGAAGAACCCTGGTCTTTCAGGTAGAGCACTGGGGTCCTTCCTGGCACTGGGGAGTTTGAGCCTGCTGCTGCTTATGCTTTGCAGCAGCTGCCTGGAGATCCCGGAGGGAGACCCGGGAGCCCTGCCGGGAGCTAAGGCAGGCGACCCACACCTGGATTATGAGCTCCTAGACACGGCAGGTGAGCACGCCCAACCCTGAACCTCCACAGCACCAAGATCTGTGAGCTCTTGGCTTCCTCCCAGACCTTCCGCAGCTGGAAAGCAGCCTGCAGCCAGTCTCCCCTGGAAGGCTTGATGTCTCGGAGAGGTAAGCAGCAGGTGGGAATCCTCCGAGGCTGGAGTGCACAAGCCGGTCGTCTCCCGGCCTGCAGCGGCGTCCTCATGCGGCGGAGGCCAGCCCGCAGGATCCTGAGCCAGGTCACCATGCTGGCGTTCCAGGGGGATGCATTGCTGGAGCAGATCAGCGTCATCGGCGGGAACCTCACGGGCATCTTCATCCACCGGGTCACCCCGGGCTCGGCGGCGGACCAGATGGCCTTGCGCCCGGGCACCCAGATTGTGATGGTGAGCCGTGCGAGGCCCCTCCTGTCCCCCGGGAAAGAGACTGACCTTCTCGACTTGCCCTCAGGTTGATTACGAAGCCTCAGAGCCCTTGTTCAAGGCAGTCCTGGAGGACACGACCCTGGAGGAGGCCGTGGGGCTTCTCAGGAGGGTGGACGGCTTCTGCTGCCTGTCTGTGAAGGTCAACACGGACGGTACACATACCACTCCTCTCGTGTGCACAGCTGCTCATCTGTGGCTCATGTCCCCTTTTATCAGGTTATAAGAGGCTACTCCAGGACCTGGAGGCCAAAGTGGCGACCTCGGGGGACTCATTCTACATCCGGGTCAACCTGGCCATGGAGGGCAGGGCCAAAGGGGAGCTGCAGGTGCATTGCAACGAGGTCCTGCACGTCACCGACACCATGTTCCAGGGCTGCGGCTGCTGGCATGCCCACCGCGTGAACTCTTACACCATGAAGGATACTGCCGCGCACGGCACCATCCCCAACTACTCCAGGTGAGCAGCTGCCTCGAGCTCGGTGCGTCCCCAGCTGGGTCAGGGCCTCTGCTGGTCTCTGCAGGGCTCAGCAGCAGCTCATAGCCCTCATCCAGGACATGACTCAGCAGTGCACCGTGACCCGCAAGGTGAGGCTCCAGGGAGGGGCCTGGACCCCACTTCCTCCTCATCCTTTCTCTGTCCCTCCTTTAGCCATCTTCTGGGGGACCACAGAAGCTGGTCCGCATCGTCAGTATGGACAAAGCCAAGGCCAGCCCTCTGCGTTTGTCCTTTGACAGGGGCCAGTTGGACCCCAGCAGGATGGAGGGTGAGGCCTGGTGAGCTGGCACAGGGGCCACTCTCACCCACCCTCAGGATCCTCTCCTCCACAGGCTCCAGCACGTGCTTCTGGGCCGAGAGCTGCCTCACCCTGGTGCCCTATACCCTGGTGCGGCCCCATCGACCCGCCCGGCCCCGGCCTGTGCTCCTCGTGCCCAGGGCGGTTGGGAAGATCCTGAGCGAGAAACTGTGCCTCCTCCAAGGGTTTAAGAAGTGCCTGGCAGGTATGCTGTTGCCTGGGAATCCCTCTACCCCTTCTATGATGGCCCCGTCCAATGTCACCTGTAGAGTACTTGAGCCAGGAGGAGTATGAGGCCTGGAGCCAGAGAGGGGACATCATCCAGGAGGGAGAGGTGTCCGGGGGCCGCTGCTGGGTGACCCGCCATGCTGTGGAGTCCCTCATGGAAAAGGTGAGGTCAAGGGCGGGGTGGGCAGGGGAGCTCTTGACTCACTTCTTCTCTCCCTCCCACAAAGAACACCCATGCCCTCCTGGACGTCCAGCTGGACAGTGTCTGCACCCTGCACAGGATGGACATCTTCCCCATCGTCATCCACGTCTCTGTCAACGAGAAGATGGCAAAGAAGCTCAAGTAGGTGCACGCTGGGGGCTGGGCAGGGGCTTCGAAGCGGCTCCTGGGCTCCCCCAAAGCCCACGGCAGGTGCCTCTGGAGTGTGCTCTGCGGTTTGCAGGAAGCTGAGGCGCTGACAGGGCCGTTTCCGCACAACTTTGGGACAAGGGCCCCGCTGATTGCTCATGAGATTCCCCTGATTTTGGCCGGGCGTGGTGGCTCACGCCTGTAATCCCAGCACTTTGGGAGGCCAGGGTGGGCAGATTGCTTGAGGTCAGCAGTTCGAGACCAGCCTGGCCAACATGGAGAAACCCTGTCTCTATTAAAAATACAAAAACTAGCCAGGTGTGGCGGCGGGCGCCTGTAATCCCAGCTACTCGGGAGGCTGAGACATGATAATTACTTGAACTGGGAGGTGGAGTTGCGGTGAGCCAAGATCGCGCCACTGCACTCCAGCCTGGGTGACAGAGCGAGACTCTGTCTCAACAAAACAAAACAACAACAACAACAACTGCTCTGATTTCACGCTTACCAAACAAACTTGATTTCAAATCTGGCCTCTCCAGAATCTTGATACCAGGATGACGGTGCCTTTTACAGTGGGCAAAAGTAGCCTAGTCACTGGAAAATGACATTTTATAATTGAAATTTAAAGTTGTAAATTAACAAATTGGCACTCCCTCCCCCAAGAGCAGCTCAGAGGACCATTGTAAGGCCAGAACCCCACCCGGCCTCAGCTCCACTGACCCTCCACTTACTGGTGCTTGGCTAGCACAATCTAATCCTTGTCGGCTAAGGACAAAAAAAAAAAAAGTAAAAAAATTACTTGGTTTCCTGGGGACAGACCAAGATGTCCTGCTACTGTGCCCTTTCTACTCCAGGAAGCAAGGCTGTGTTCTAGACAACCTGCCTCCCACCACTGGGGCCTGGGGCCTATTTTCTTTACAAGGTCCCCTCAAAGCGAGGCCACCTGTGTTTAGGGGTGTTTGGGTGCATGTCATCACTACCCTAGCCAGGGCTCCTGGGCCCTTGCTCTCCCCTGAGCCCGCCCCCCCCAACTCTGGCCTGTGCAGGAAGGGCCTACAGCGGTTGGGCACCTCAGAGGAGCAGCTCCTGGAGGCTGCGAGGCAGGAGGAGGGAGACCTGGACCGGGCGCCCTGTCTATACAGCAGCCTGGCTCCTGACGGCTGGAGCGACCTGGACGGCCTGCTCAGCTGTGTCCGCCAGGCCATCGCCGACGAGCAGAAGAAGGTGGTGTGGACGGAGCAGAGCCCCCGATGATGCACCGTGCCCCTTCCCGGGACTGTGGGGGCTTCTGTGTGCCTGTTAATGCAGTCCTGTTCCTCAGCCCAGGCCCTCTTGGCACAGCTGTGGGCTCCTTGGCACATGAGGCCGGCTCTCCCCACTGGCTGGGGTCTAACCTTGAACCCTCACCACGTGCAGGTCACACACAGTGAAGCCACTTGTAACTGCACACTTTTCTGTGGAAACATCTTCACCCTTTACCAGGCTTGGCATGGTCTGAACTGGAAACCCTGAGAATGTTTCTGCAGTGGGACAGGAGGGACGTCTTCCCATGCCTTCCCTAGAACCGGAGGCCCCGGACTTCTCTGGAAAACCGCCTGTCTGCAGGCCCGATTCAAATCTATGGGGGCTGCACTTCCCTTTTACATTTTGATGTGTCAAAGGCTTTTGGAGTGACCAAAAGCACAGAGGCAGCGGGTGGGGCGCCTGGGTGGTCCCCAAGGTCGCTGCCACCCTTGCCCGGGGCAGAGGCAGAAGCCCACATATGCTGTGACGCTGGCCACCTTTTCTCAGCTTCTGAGGCTGCGATGCCTCAGGAACTCCAGTTTACAGAGACCAGTGTGTTTACTTGTAAATAAAGCCTCTGCGTGGTGGAGACGGTACTTTCAGTGGGTCTGTGCCCCGTGGCCCCTGTGCCTGTTCGGTGGGGGTGTCCCAGAGAAGCCTGGCACCAGTACCCCCGTACAAGGCCCAGCGGACTCTGCCTTCCCCTGACCTGGCTTTGCACCCCAGCCCTTCTTGGGCCAAACATCTTTACTCCACCTTCAGGGCTCGGGGAGGACCCAGGTCCGCCAGCACCTGGCCTTGCCCCTGCCTCCTGGGGCTGTTGCAGACTGAATGTCATTTTGACAGCAGTGTCCAAGAATCAGGAAGCTGTTCTAGAATTCAGGTTGGTATCATCATAAATGAGTTCAGAAAAAGAACTTCTGTATATTTTACTAAAATAAAAAGCTTTTACAATAGCTGGCCTGTGGCCTCCTCCAGCCCACCCCAG